AGAGAAAGAGTGTGGAGATTGTGAGTGAGCCTGTGTATGTGGTGTATACGTGTTTGTGAATGTGTGTGTGTGCAGAGGTGTGAATGTGTTTGTGGATGTGTGGGAGCTTGAGTACTTGTGTGAATTGTGTGTACACATGGGTGTGTGGAAGTGCGACAGCGTATGTGTGTGCAGCTGTGTATGAGTGTAGGTCTGTGTGAGTGTGTGTAGGTGAATGTGTGTGTGCTTGAGAGTGTGTATGAATGTGTTGTGTGTATGTGCATGAGCGTGAGTCTGTGTGTTTAGGTCTGTGTGAGTGTGAAGCTGGGAAGCTGTGCAAGTGTCTGGATGTGTGTGTCTGGATGAGTGTGACTGAAGCTGTGTGAGTGTGTCTGGGTATATGTATGTCCCTGAGTCTGCATGACTGAAGCTGTGCAAGTGTGAAGCTGTATGAGTGTGTGGGTGAGTCTGTGTGAGTGTGTGTGGGTGTGAGTCTGGGTGTGAAGCTGTGTGTGGATTTGAGTCTGAGTGTGAAGCTATATGAATGTATGGGTATGACTGGGTGAGTGTGTGGGTGTGTGTGGGTGAGTCTGTGTGTGTGAGTGTATGGGTGAGTCTGTGTAGGTGTGAGTCTGGGTTAGTCTGGGTGTCTGGATGAGTCTGTGTGTGTGTGGGTGTGTGTCTGGGTGAGTGTGGGTGTGGGTATGAGTCTGGGTGTGTGTGTGTGGGTGTCTGGATGAGTGTGTGGGTGTGGGTGAGTCTGTGTGGGTGTGTGGGGGGGGTGTGTGGGTGAGTGAAGCTGTGTGCGTGTCTGTGTCTAGGTGAGTCTAAGTGTGAAGCTCTGTGGGTGTGAAGCTGTCAGTGTGTCTGCATGTGAGTGTATGGGTGAGTCTGTGTGAGTGTGAAGCTGTGTGAGTGTGTGTAGGTGTGTCTGGGTGAATCTGAGTGAAGCTATGTGAATGTGTCTGCGTGTGAGTGTATGGGTGAGTCTGTGTGAATGTGAAGCTGCCCTGGGACATATGTGCATGCACATATGTCCCAGGGCAGTTTGCTCAGCCCCCAGAGATTCCAGGCGGCTATTTCTGCCTTGCTCTGACCAGATCCGGCTTCAGACTGTGATGCATTATGCTCTGAGTGGAGTTTCTCTAGCCTCCTTTTCCTCATTTCTCTTGAATAGCTGGGGAATGTCCGTGCCCCCCTCTCTGAGCTGTTGCTTAAAATCATGTAAGGCCTCAGCACATAGTAGGTGGTCAGTCCACAGTGGCTCTTCCACCCCTCATTCACTTCTGTCAGTAGGCGGTGGATGCTTGTCCTCCTGGCATGCGATTGAGCCTAGTGCCCCTTCAACAGCGTCAGAAGACCTGGGTTGGAGTCCACTTGGGCCCCTAACCCCATACAGGACCCCCAGCAACTCATGTCACCTCTCTGGATTATATAGTTACTTCCTCTCTGAGTTCCTCAGTTTCCTTATCTGTAACATGGGGGTACTCTTCCTGCCCTACACAGTTGTTTGTGTGGTCAAATAAGGTAGACTGCTGAGGGCTTCATGCTGGAGGCTGGATCCTGTTCCACTGCTACAGAGCCCGGAAACAGATTTTTCAATCCATCTCTGCTCTTGCTCTTCTTCCTCTCTGGTTCTCGTTGGTGCATTGTAGGAAATCTGGGTGCAGTTTCTCTATGATAACTGATCATTACATGCACCTGTGCTGCACGTGTGTCCATGCACCTGTTTCTATCCACAGACCTCCTACTTTCAGTTTTGATAAAACATAACTCAGGCTTACCATATTTGTTTGTACTTCTTTTATTCACTTCAGGAGACACTGGGCCTTGGTTTTCCAAATAGGGTTTTTGACCTGGGATTTCCTTTGCCATGCAAAGTAGGATAGAAAGTTGAGAAATCTTCCCAGAGAAGCAAAGTGTTGGGTTTTCCTGGGAGGTGCATGGTAGGACACACATGGGATTAGCTTGGAAGTCCTGAAAGGGCTTTGTCTCACCCAAACGATAAAATATATGCATGAGTTGTAGTTGCTGTTCCCAAAATTACATTCACTGGTCCTGTGCTCTGATATCTACACCCATTCATTTACTTGAGACCCCTTGTGACAGGCTGTCCCCACCTTTAACAAGCCAGAACATTTGGACACAGAATGCTTCCATCAGACGGATTGGAAGGCTGGGGCGGGGTGGGAAGAAATGGGTTTCCTGGTGACTTGTTCTGGGCAGGAACAGAACCTCTCAAGGGTTTGTTTCCTTTTCCTTGCAAGAAAATGCAAACCACTGGTCTCTGCATATCCCTCCAGACATTCATGGGAGAAACCAGGCTAATGTTTATAGAAGCCTATTGGGAGTGGCTGCCTTCAGGATGGAGAGAAAGCTCATTACCTCGAGCTGCTAAAATTTAATCCAAAGAAAATATACTATTCCCTTAGAAAATGGGTTGGGTACATGTGAACTGTGTTAACTTTAAAATCAACAAATCAGTTATCAAAATACTAATTTTCTAAGCAGTATGCGACCAGGGAAATGAACACATTGTGTAATTTGATGTGTGTCTGTAAGTCTTAGAACCCGCATCTATGTTTATCAACAAAGGGCTTCACCTTCTCTAATGAAGTTTTGTTAAATGTTTGGTTTGGTATTTTTAATTTTACCATCCAAGATCTGTTAATGTAGTGTTTTTGTTCAATTTCAAGGTAAAGTTTATTATTGTTTGGTGCTTACAAAATAACAAATGCTCATTGTAAGAATTTTAGAAAAGATGGGAAATAAAAAAAAACCTATAAAAATAACAGTGGTTGAACAGAAAAGGGCATGAGGAAACTTTCTGGGGCAATGGGAACATTCTAGTTCTTTATAGGGTCTTCGGTTTCTACACAGGCATACATAATTGTTGAAACATCAGCCAGTGCACCCTTAAGATTTGTGAACTTCATTGTACGTACATTTTACATTAAAATCTGTGAACAGTTTTTGAATTGGGTTAATGATATGTATGATGAAGTATTTGGAAGAAGTGTACAGATGTCTGCAATTTACTCTGAAGTGAATCAAAAAAATAAGAAAGCTTGATGATGAATATATGGATAGATATGTAATAAAGCAAATAAAGTAAAATATTAATGGAGAATCCAGATCTTGGGTATATTAGTGTTCATTATAAAATTCTTTCAACTTTGCTGTATATTTGAAAACTTACATAATAAAGTATTAGGGAAGAGAGATTACTAATTCAGAAAAAAATCCATATTTACAATCCGAACTTACCACTATTAGCATCTTAGTGCACATTATTTTCTTTCATTTTTGTTTTCAAGAATGCATAATTTTATACCATTATGATCTTATACAGATTTATTTTCATATTTTTTTCACTCAATATTATATCATAGTTTTGTTATGAAAAGTCTTCATTATGTAATTTCTAAATTGAGGTATTATTTATGTACAGTAAAACTTACACTTTCTAGTTTAGAGTCCTGTGAGTTTTGACAAATGCCTACAGTCATGTAACCACCACCACAACCAGGATGTAGAACAATGATATCATTTAGGAAAACTTCTCTGTGCCCCTTTGAGGTCAACCCTCCTCCTCACATCCAGGTCTTGGCAACCACTGATCTGTCTTCCAGAATGTCATTAAGATGGAATCATGCAGTGGAGGATGTACCTTCTGACTCTGGCTTCTTCCACCCACACACGATACATTCGAGATTCATCCACGTCCTTGCATGTACTAGTGGTTTGTTCTTTTTTGCTGATGCGTCCTCCTCTCTTTCTCAATATTGCCACCACAGAACTGACCTGAAGTTTCAGTGTAGTCAGAGAGCTCTTCAAGTAATAAATCATGGAGACCAGTCAGGAAACTTCCCTCTTCTTGGTGAAGATCTTGGAGGAACTGGACAGCAAGCAAAATACCGTTTCTTATCAGGACCTGTGCAAATCTCTCTGTGCCCGGTTCGACCTGTCGCAGCTTGCCAAACTGAGAAGTGTGCTCTTCTACACAGCTTGTCTCGATCCCAATTTTCCAGCCACGCTATTCAAAGACAAGATGAAATGCACTGTGAATAACCAGCAATCAAAGAAAATCATGGTGGCAGCAGATATTGTGACGATATTCAACCTGATCCAAATGAATGGCGGGGCTGCCAAGGAGAAGCTGCCCACGGGCCGCCAGAAGGTACGCAAGAAGGAGGCATCCTTTGAATCATGTAGGTCGGACACAGAGATCTGCAATGCAGCTGAGTGTGAGCCCCTGAACTGTGAGCTGAGTGAGAGGTCTTTCAGCCGGGGCTACCCCATCAGGCAGTCGTCCAAGTGCCGGAAGATGGACTGCAAGGACTGCCCACAGTTTGTCCCTGCCTCTGAGCCTAACTTCCTGTTGGGAGTTAGCAAAGAGGTGAAAAACCGCGCCGCTTCCCTGGACAGGTTGCAGGCCCTGGCTCCGTACTCTGTGACCAGCCCTCAGCCCTGTGAGATGCAGAGGACCTACTTCCCCATGAACATCGAAAACGAGTCCATTTCAGACCAGGACTCCCTGCCCATCAATCAGAGCATCAAGGAGACCTTCATTTCCAATGAGGAGCCATTTGTGGTCCAGTCCTGTGTCCAGAAAAGGAATATCTTCAAAGAGGATTTTCACAATTTGATGGCAGTGTCCCCCAGTTTGGTTGGCCCCATCAGCAAAGCAGAGAATGAGCACAGGGAACCCCAGAGTCGAAAGGAACCCCACAAGCCACCCTTCTTCAACCACAGCTTTGAAATGCCCTATAACAGCCAGTACCTGAATCCAGTGTATTCCCCGGTTCCTGACAAAAGGCGAGCAAAGCACGAAAGCTTAGATGACCTTCAAGCCTCTACATATTTTGGGCCCACTCCCGTGATGGGAACCCAAGAAGCCAGGCGCTGTCTAGGGAAGCCCAACAAGCAGACTCCCTGGCCAGCCAAAAGCTGGAGCCTAAACACAGAGGAAGTTCCTGACTTTGAACGGTCCTTTTTCAATAGAAATCCCTCCGAGGAGAAGCTACACTATCCAAATGCCAGTAGCCAGACCCCCAATTTCCCAGCCCCAGAAAGGCGCCCAACTTACCTTGTGCCAAAGGATCAACAGCCAATTCTCCCCATTGCTTATGCGGCAAAACAAAATGGGCTCAAATCTAAAGAGATCTCATCCCCTGTTGACCTGGAGAAGCATGAACCAGTCAAAAAGTTTAAAGACAAGAGCATTAACTGCACCAGTGGGCAGCTCAGCTCAGACACCAGTAGCGTGGGCACCCAGACTGAGCACGTGCTGGAGCCCAAGAAATGCAGAGACCTGTGCACCTCTGGTCAGGGCAAGTACAGTGACAGGCACACCATGAAGCACTCAGACGATGACTCAGAAATTGTCAGCGACGACATCAGTGACATTTTCCGATTTCTTGATGACATGAGCATCAGTGGCTCCACGGGAGTGATACAGTCGTCCTGCTACAACAGCACAGGATCCTTGTCTCAGCTCCATAAGTCAGACTGCGACAGTTCCCCTGAGCACAACTTAACCAAAATTGCCAATGGGGTCCCCAACAGCAAGGGAGACAAGGGCAACCGGCCTGAAAACACCCACCACTCGGAAGAAGAGCTGAAGACCAGTGTGTGCAAACTGGTGCTCAGGATTGGCGAAATTGAACGGAAGCTGGAATCCCTGTCGGGTGTCCGTGATGAAATCTCCCAGGTCTTGGGCAAACTAAATAAATTGGACCAGAAAATGCAACAGCCTGAGAAGGTGAGTGTGCAGATAGATCTGAACTCCTTGACAAGCGAGGGTCCGTCTGATGACAGTGCCTCTCCCCGGATGTTCCACGCACACAGTGGCTCCCACGGACCCAAACTAGAGAACAACCCTGACTGGTGCTGCTCTGATGCTAGCGGGAGCAACAGTGAAAGCCTGCGGGTCAAGGCCTTAAAAAAAAGCCTCTTCACCAGGCCATCCTCTAGGTCCCTAACAGAGGAGAACAGTGCCACAGAGTCCAAAATTGCCAGCATCTCCAACTCGCCCAGAGACTGGCGCACCATCACTTATACCAACCGTGTGGGCCTCAATGAGGAGGAGATAAAAGACACAGGCCCAGGAGATAATAAAGACTGGCATCGGAAATCTAAAGAGGTAATTTAAATTTAAGTTCACATAATCGGGCAACTTGTCTGGACTTCTTTGTGCCCCTCTGCAGGCAGACAGGCAGTACGACATTCCCCCACAGCACCGACTGCCCAAGCAGCCCAAAGATGGCTTCCTGGTGGAGCAGGTGTTCAGCCCTCACCCCTACCCTGCCTCCCTCAAGGCCCACATGAAGAGCAACCCCCTGTACACAGACATGCGGCTGACCGAGTTGGCCGAGGTGAAGCGGGGCCAACCTTCTTGGACCATTGAGGAGTATGCACGGAATGCGGGCGACAAGGGCAAGCTGACAGCCCTGGACCTGCAGGTGAGCCTCTCACTGTCCCTGGGTGGGGGAAGCTGTATTTCTAACATCTTCTCTTCGCTTTTAGACGCAAGAATCTTTAAACCCAAATAATTTAGAGTACTGGATGGAAGACATTTATACTCCAGGATACGATTCATTACTAAAACGTAAAGAAGCCGAATTCAGACGAGCCAAGGTCTGCAAGATAGCTGCTCTGATCGCTGCTGCGGCATGCACCGTCATCCTCGTTATTGTCGTGCCCATCTGCACAATGAAATCATGAGCTAAGAATGCAACCTTACGTACAGCTTATGACTACCAATGTCGTCGTCTGTATCTTAGAATCTTGCAGCAGTGAGGCAACAATTTGTTGAAATGGAGATGAAATCATGGAGGCATTTCTACAAATGTTGAATGAAGGTGGTTTTCAGAAAGTATACATTCTAGTGAGAAATCTACCTACCTATTAGCTTTGACTCAATTACACTCTGACGCATTTTTAGAAGTGCAATATCTTTTCCTACCAAAAGAACATCATGGACTATCAATAAATACAAATTGAATATTCCAAGCCAAAAAAGGAAGATTAATTGGGTTCTTTCCATTTTGATGATGTTTCATGGTGGGGAATAAGTTATACAGAAGATATTTAATACACGCCTCTTTAGAAGAAACTAAGGGAAATAGCAACATAAGAAGAAAAGAGGTGGCTTCTCTTTTCCATAATGTTCTTAGACCATTGCTGGTGAAGTAACAGGGTGTGTGTCCCTAAAGGGTATTACTTCTCTGTCGACTTTTATCAAGGGCTACTGACGTTTCATTCTTGCCCTTTTGTCATCAACACGACAGAGTGTCTGCATCACTGCAGATCTTCATGGAAACATTCTGGACCTTCTTCCTTGCACTTGGAGTGAGAAGGAGCTGGACTACCAAGTCAGGCGTGGAATGAAGTATGCTCAGACTGCATGATGGGCCAAGGTATTCAGGCCAGGAGACCTCGTCCTCAATCCAAAGTGTAGGGGAGCTGCCTGCTAACGATGTAAGGTCAGTATTTGAAAATCATGGCCACTCCAAAGGATCTCCTGTTCTTGCTTTGGTGTGTGGCTCCATTCCTTGATTTTCTATCTCCTGGTGGTACCAGATGCTCTGCCTCTCATACATGAGTTGAAGAGTTTGGAACTTGTCCTTGTGCCTTGAAGAGTAGAGACAATGGCTAAACGTTGACATTCTATCTGTAAACCATGGTTTTCACGCACCACTAATATCTGCCATTTTCAATGGCTTTAAAAAGATTTTGAAAGCTTGCTCAATAATGTTCAATAATATAATAATAATAAAGGCACTGAGGTCTTCTCAGTTACCCCAACACCTACTCCAGAGTTTTGAATACTTGTCAGCAGTGCAAAAAATATTATCTGTTTAACCACTTATCTATATGTCTATCTATCTATCTATATGTCTATCTATCTATCTAAATACTTGATTTTTATTTATTGTCTTCTCTGTTAAATAACTTGAGAGCAAGGTTTCTTTCGTGTAAAAGAAGCTGTTGTAATTTCATCCAAATTTGATCTGTTTCCACCTGCTGAATGGTGCTCTGACAATAATGGAACAGAAAGAATCCTTATCAGCATCTGATTCCAATGTCTTGTTACAGGTCAAAGAAAAAAGGATTGACAGAAACTAGCTACCTTATATATATTTTTTGATAATAAGGTGGGATATAAATAGATTTTGGTAGCAAGTGTAATCACTCCGTATGATATAATAAATTTCTAAAAGATTTGAGAGCATCTCAATTTTTAAAGCAATAGGAGTCTAGCATCCATTCTGAAAAATCGCAAATAATGCTTAGCTTGCTGTGTCTGATTCTGTTGTTCACCATTAAGGGGTAGACAGTTAATTTTATTATGTTAACAAGTGAGGGATGAATGTTTTCATCTGTGGTGAACCTTTATTTTTAGAAGTCTTCATGTTATCTATTTGTATTATCATGTTTATGTATGGATTTTCAATTTCAGTAACCGAAAACTTAAGCCTTAGTATGAAAAACTGAGGATTTATAATTGAAAATGAAAAAAATATGTTACTCTCTATCATCAGAATTATAGTCTTTGGTGCTCTGTTTTCAATGGGGCATATTACATAAGGTTGTTTCTTTCACCCCAAAGAGACTACTAGGTTACCACTCTGGGCATTGCCTTTCCACCTAACCCCTCAACCAGTAAGACTCTACACCATATTGTAGCCCCACTATTCTCCTCTTTATCACAGATGAAGTGCCAGAGCATCAGAGATAGGTAGCTCCCAACCTCTTGCTCTGGATTTGCAGAAGAGGGGGAGATGTACTTACCCAGGATAAGAAAAATCTAGTCAAATCCACCCCAAATCTTCCATTTAACAGGTAGGACCATCGAGGCTGGACCAAACCACTTTTTCCACTGCCCTTGGTGAATCTATTCCTAGTGGACCCCATTTGGGCATGTGCCTAGCTACCTTGGGAAGGCATGACTATAAGTCACACCTCAGGCTTGGAAATGAAAGGATTCTATAGAATATTCTATACTTTCCATAGCTGGAGAGGTAGTCAGAAATTCAGTCTTGCTCTGAGTCCACAGTAGCTTTAAAATTCAACTCAACATTGTTGTCACGTAACGGAAACATCTAGACCTGGTAATAATCCAGGAAATTGCAAAATGGAGGCCAAAAGTAAGGTGGGTTTCTCTGGAAAGGGGTCATCCTCAGTCTGATAATACCAAGTCTGACGCTGAGGTTATGAATCATTACCATGGCTTGGAGCTATTGGATGCTTGGGGTCTTGGGATAGATAGAAGGTGAGGTTCACAGTTGGAGCTTTTCTTGCCATTGACCCCAAGCTCACCCCAGCCTTCCTTCCCTGACCCTGAGACTCACCCTATCTATCTCCCCTATTCCCTCAGTTTGCAGAATGAGCAAGATAGAGTCTGGCTAGGAGGGAAACATCTATCCATCTCTCTAATCTTTGCCCATCACCTCCTGTTGCAATGAGTTCCCGCAGGTGACATACGGACTGGCCTCTCTACTGTACTGGGTGCCATCTCCCACCATACTCTGGCATTTTTATGTAAAGGATAATTTCTTGTACCTGAGTCTAAAATTACAACGTTATCAAAATTCACTTCGTTTTTCCTGCATTTTAAAAGTAATAAAATATTATTTGAGATTATTTTGAAATTAAATATCCTTAACCAATGATTAAATTCATAATCATTTCATCTTCTTTCATAATCATTTCATCTTCTAATCTGAATTTGTTTTGAACACAGCCTTGCAGAAAAGCAAAAAATATTTCCCCGCTCAAATTTTGCCGACATTTTATACCAGTATCCCCTTCATTACAGTAAACTAAATCATAACTTACATCATCCATTACTAGCTGATCATAAATTGTTAGTATTTTAAGGTATGCAACTATGTGATTGACATCTGTAAGGCTAGTTTAATAGACGTGCTAAATATCACTGTTCTGAATATCTGTGCCATAGTTCTGATACCCTTATTGGAATCAAGGCAGTGCTGTTTCTGTTTACAAGTTATCAAGATAAGAGCAGTGGCATCACATTTGTTGTTGTTGTTTTTTTTTTTGAAATAGAAAAAAACAGAAGAAGCTCTGCCAACAATAAAAGATTTTGTTAAGTGGTATAAAAATTTGTGAATGTTGAAATTCAACATGCTTCATATTATAACCAACCTGCAAGAATATTGTGGTCAATTGTGTGAATACCAAATCAGTATATACTGTATACTGTACTATGAAAATTTGTATTTAAAGGCAAAGATACAAGTAATTGTTGGTATAATTGGGGAAAAGGGTATTCAATATTTATTAAGTAACAATGAGAAATGCAACAAACTTCCTTATTTATGCCTTATGAATAAAAGAGTGTGGAATGTAAGGTGAAATTTTATGTGCAAGATCCTGAAGGAATGGGTATTCTTGAAGGCAGGGACTGTCTTTTCTATGTTTGTTCTGTACAGCTCTCAGCACACTCTTGGTGCTTGATAAATGTTATGTTATATAATACCAATAACTAAGCACATTTTTAGATCTTTTTTCAAATGGCTTGTGTAAAATTTGGTTAATGTACAATGGTTGGTTTGAAGCTATCATGTAAAATTGGCCTCTCCAAATATAATCAGAAATAAACCGAAAAAAATATAAAATGTCTTGCAGTGAGAGTTGATTTTATGCATAA